GAGCTTGTTTCTCAAGCTCCCTCCTGACTACCCGAGCCCACAGTGTGAGGCCCACAGCCTCTCCCAGCCTGGGGGTGGTGCCGCCCTCCACACTTGGGGTGTCCTGTGGGTATTCCAGGCAGAACACCCCAGCTAGACACTCCCAGGCTCCCCAGCTATTAACTCCCGCCATCCCCCCCCCACACACACACAGACACACACACACACACACACACACACACACACACACACACACACACACACGTGGGGCAGTGCCCTCCCAGAACCTGAGGCAGGTGCAGAAGCCTCTGTGCCTGTCCAGGAAGGGAGGAGCCAGGAGGACCCAAGAACTGCACCCTGGTTCTCTCCAACCCCCTGCCCTGGCTGGAGGCAAATGGGAAGCAGTAAGCTTCTGCCCAGAAACTTTCCTATGCATTTGATGCTCCAAATAAGAAGATGACACAGAACGGCTCCCTGAGCAGAGGCTGGGCCCCAGAGTTCCCAGCCTCGGGGGGTGCCCTCCGGAGTGGGGGGGGGCTCATAGGGAGGACCACACAGGGGAGGTGGCCTTTTGCATCTTGAGGGGAGGTGGAGGCCAGGGACTTGGGTGGAATCTCAGGTCTTAGGAGAGGGCTCCCCTTAGGGGCTGGGGCTGAAGCCAGGGGCTCTGGGGTATGAGTGCCCAGGACAGATTCCACCCCTCTGCCAGCCCAGCCAGCTTTCCAGGGCCCTTGTCTACCCTCCTGGCCTCATGCATGCCTGAGGGAGGTGCACGCCGGCGGCAGCCTATCCCGCCGGCCTGGAGCCATCTCTGCACCAGTGGCCGCCCTGTGGGGAACCCCATTAGGGTGTCCTCGGACCCCAAAGGCCCCAAGGTTTCTGGATGCTTCCTTTGGAAACCTAGAAACTCCACAAGTGTCTGGCCACAGTCTTCTGGCCCCAGGCGGTGGAAAGTCTCCCGGGCTGCTGTCTGTGAAGCGAGCCCTGTTTTGCCGGGAGGGGGAGTGTCTCGCTCGCTCCAGCTGTGAAGAGCAGCCTCCACCCTCTGTTTGTCTTTGGGGCTGGAGCTGCAGGGTCAGCCTGGAGCCGCTGCCACAGGGCATCCTGCAAACTTGCCCCACTCACATCCACGCTTACCAGTGGGAGCTCTCACTGCACAGCCAGATGCTGGCTGGGCAAGCACTCGCGTTCTTGGGCCTGACCTGGGGCACTTTCCAGAGCCTGGCCATCCCCCGGATTACAGAATGTGGCCTCTCCTGTTCTCAGGTAAGCTCCTGCCTCCTCCTAGGCCCCTACACGCCGCTCACCCCTCTCACTGTTCTGTCCCCAGGGCTTTGCCTGCAGGAGCCACAGGAACCGTGAGTACATCTCAGCCCCGGGGGATGCTCAGCTCGAGGCCTCACGCTCCTTCTCCCTCCCCAGGGAACATTTTTAACAGCTTCTGCCGGCCACGCCCCGTGTCCATGTCCAGGTCAGTCCTGGAGGCCCTGACGTCCTCCACTGCCATGCAGTGTGTCCCCTCTGACGGCTGCGCGATGCTCCTGCGTGTACGCGCCTCCATCACCCTGCATGGTGAGAGGTGGCCTCGAGGGTGGGAGTTAACAGATGCACCCTGCCGGGTCCTTCCTCCACCCAGAGCGCCTGCGGGGCCTGGAGGCCTGTGCCATGAGCCTGGACACCCAGGAGACGCAGTGTCAGAGCGTGTGGGTGGCCAGGGCCTCCCACCGGCAGCAGGGGGGGCAGCAGGTGAGGCCAAGGCAGGGCTCTGCCACCCAAGTAGTCCACGCAGCTCACACCTGCACCTGCTCAGCTCCAAGTGCACTTTGGCTGCTTTGCGGTGAGCGTGGCCCAGCACCTCTATGTCACCCTGAGGACCATCCCTCATTTCTGCGGGGTCCAGCTGGACCAGAGGCACCTCGTGGAAGGTAGGGTCCCCAGGGCCCCCTGAGCACAGCTACCGCACCCCGCCATTGCCTCTGCGGTTTGCAGACTGCGGAGAGGAGGACGTGGGGAGGAGCGTGCCCGACTGCCTCGGTGAGTTCCCTCCTTCGACGCCCCTGCGAAGACCAGCGCGGCCCCGACTTGCCGCCTCCTGCAGCGGGGAAGCTCAGCTACTGGGTGGACCGGAGGCGCAAGGCGATTCTGGTGCAAGTGCCCAGGGCCTCCGGGAGCCCCGACTACTACCTGCGGCTCTGCCTCAAGCGGTTCACCTGCGAGGACGCCGGCGCCCCTGTGCGAGTGAGCGCCCGCGCCCCGGGCCCCGGTCAGCCGCGGCCCCTCAGCCGCCCTTTCTGGGTTGCAGGTGACCGCCAACAGCGTCTCCCAGGCCGTCTTCCTGCCCTACAGCCAGGAGCTGCCGTGCCTGTGCCTGGAGGTCGGTGGAGGTGTGGCCTGGACTTGGGGCGGGTGGGCTGCGCTGACCCCAGCCCCTCCCACAGGGCTGGTCTGCGACCCCTGACGCGGTGCGGATCCAGATCTGCCCCTTTGAAAACGGCAAGTGTCCTGCGATGCCAACGGGCGGAAGGACTGACCTGTGTTTCGGGGAGGGTTCCTGCAGACACTGAGGCACTGGAGGTGCTGTGGGACACGGTCTACTACCACCCGGAGAGCCAGACACTGAGCTGGGAGCCCGCCTGCCCTGTGAGTGGCCATGTGAGCCTGTGCTGGCGCCCGGGGCCGGGGGCCGGCTGCCGTAAGCTGCAGCAATCCAGCCAGCTGGTGCATCGCAGAGTGAGTGCCTGCTCAGCAGGGATGGGGGTGGGGGATGCCACAGCCTGACCCCAGCCCTCCTCAGGTGCAGTACCCGCTGGTGGACACCCAGCCCCAGCTCTGCCTGAAGGTGAGGGGCTGCCACAGCCTGCCAGTGCCCTACACCCTCCTGCACCCCTCACCCCACTTTGCAGTTCTCTACCAGTTGGGGGTCCTGGGTGCGGTGCCCTTTCGAACAGCGTCGCTTCCCAAGTAAGTTCTCCATGAGGCCTACGCAATGTGGACGGATGGGGGTCTCACCCTTCACTCCCCACAGCCTGGAAAATGACCATCCAGCCTTCGCCCACAAAGGGCCACCTCCGGGTCACCTTCTTCTCGTCCAGCCCCGCCCACTTCCAGGTGCACCTGTGTCACAGGAGGAAGTCACAGCTCCCTGCCTGCCAACGCACACTCCAGGCCAGCCCGCTCCCTTCAGCCTCAGTGAGCCGAGAGAGTGGGGCTCCATCCTGGGGCCATTGCCTGTGACCTGCCCTCCCCCACCCAGGGTGACCTGGCAGCCGCCCCTGCTTTTGCCTTCCTAGACCTTCCCAGGGAGGAGGCCTGTGCCCCAGGCATCTGCATCCAGGTGGGTGTCGCTGCTGTGCCCAGCCCCTAGCCGCCATGTTGACGGAGCTGCCTTATGCCTGCAGGGCTGGAGGACCGATGTACACTTCTCCGTCCCCCAGCAGCTCTGCAACCTCCGCTCCAGTGGGTGCCCATCTCTCAGGGGCCGCAGGAGGCCGAGGACTAGACCTAGGCCTCCCACGGCAGGCTGGGCGTGGCGTGCACTGAACAGGAGACTGGGTGGGGGAAACGGGGAGACCATCCGGCCCTGAGTCAGGTCAGGCTTCTGCGCCAAACCCAGGTCTGTGCCCAGCACTGCCCTCCAGCCTTGCATTTCCCTCCACCACACACCGCTGGGCCTCCCGCACGCCCACCCTGGTCTCACTGTCACTGGCCTTGCCTCCTCCTCCCTGGGGGTCCACCTTCCCTGATCAGAGCTCTGGTTCCAACCGCCAGTGACTTGGGATGTCCCTTTGCCCACCAGCCACTGAGGCCCAGGCTCCCAGGACCCAGGGTACATCAGGACAGGACTCTGCCCAGTGGACAGAACTAAGCACATGTGGCCTGGGTGTGGTCAGGAGCGTGGCTCTGCCTTGGAGTCCAGGAAGGGTCAGAGCTGGCACTCCTACCTGCACCCCTCCCTGTGAGCAAAAGAGCTTGCCTAGCTTCGGGTGGGGTGAACCGCAACAGCCACAGAGGTGGGAGGGGTGGGAGGGGGTGGATAGGACAGCCTGGCACCCAGGGCCTCTGGAGACCCTTTCCAGGGAGCACCAGTGGGCCAGGCAGGGGTCTCTGGAATGTCTCCTCAGCTCAGCTGAGCCACAGCCATTTCAGGGCAGCCTGCTGCCCACAGGACATGCCCAGGGCCGTGGCAGTACCCGCAGACCTTCAGCTCCCCCTTCTCCCAGCAAGACTTTTTGGCCAAGCCTAGGTCCCCCTCCCTAGCAAAGGTCACCTCCAGCAGATCACAGACTAAAGGGGCAATGGCCACCTGCTGGTCAGGTGTCCCTGGGGCTGGCACCTGCCACTGTGGAGTGCCCATGCTATGCTGGGCAAGTCCACGGCCCCAGGGACAGGCCTGGAGGCAGCAGGAGGACCGGGCCTGGCTCAGGTGGGGGGATCTGGGGGTCATACACACTCCTCTTGGGGCCAGGGTGGGCTCCTCCTTCACTTGTCTGCTGAGCCTCCCTGCAGATGGAAGGCTGCTGTCCACAGCCACTGGCACCCCAGGACTGGGCAGCCCCCTCCCCTTCCCTCACATGTCTCAGCCTCGCACAGTGGGGGCAGGGCTGGGAGGTGGTGTCCCAGCCAGTACCACCCCTACGTCTCTCTCCAGCTGCACCCACCCACATGGGACGGCAGCCTGAGGCCAGGAATCTCCTCACGAACAAGTAGGTGCCAGGGACACATTGCTGGGGGGCAGGAGGCCAAGGCACAGCCTCGGACAGCTGAGCCAGGCCCCCCTCCGAGAGTGTGGGGTGTTCTCACCTGACTGTGGGGCCTAGGCACCTGCTGGCTGTCCTGGGGCTACAGCTCCATGGGGCCCTCAGGGGCTCTGGGTCACATAAAAGACCTTCAGCCCTGTCCTGAGTCCCCTGGGAACAGCAGGAGCTGGGTGGGCTACCCCTTCCCCGGATGGCCCAGGTGCTGGACCCCAGCCTCCCTCTCAGACAATTCATGGTCATGGCCACTGTCCCTGGCCCTGAAGACAAGGCCCTGGCAGCTGCCTGGAGCTTCCCCAGTGCTCTGGGGTGCAGGGTGCAACCCCACCCTTCCTGTAGCTGATCAGGCCCGAGGTGGTCAAGGATCACCCCAGTTTCTGCCCAGGGCACCCCACACTGGCTGGAGTCCACCTCTCCTGTCTGTGCATCCTTGGGTGCTGAGCTTCACTGGGGCACCCGCCCCACTCGGACCCCTCCAGAGGGTCTCAGCTTCCCCAGATCCCAGCCCCACTCACCCAGCAACGGTCAGTCACTTCCTGTGGTCTCAGAGGCCACCTGCCTGGGGGCCACCTGCTGGGATGTGCGGTTCTCAGACATTCCAAGTGGCACATCCAGGTCCCAGCCAGGGGTGCCCAGCAGTGGCCTGTGCAGTGGGCCATGGGGTCGGCCCTTGAAGACTTCTCGTGTGGGTCACGTAGGCTCTCCGGCTTCCCCGCTGAGCCACCCTCTGGAGCCTGGACATCGTCTCACCTGAGTGCTGTGCAGGACCACATGCCCAGCCTGTCCCAGCGGTGGTCGCACCCCATCTGCAGATGCACTCCCACCGCAGTCTGGGCCCAGGCTGCCCTCTTCCAGCTGGCCGTGGGCCGCTGGGCCTTCTTTTCCCTCCTGCAACAGAGGCTGCTATGTCCCATAGACTGGAGAGGGGGCTGCAGAGCGAGTAAGTCCCCGCCACTCAGTAAACATTGGTCCAGGGGTAGCTGTTAAAATGGAGCTTGGGCCTGGCTGGATGGTGACGGCACCAGGGACAAGTCTGGAGTGCGGGTGTCGTGGAGCCATCCCCACCAGGCTGGACCCAAGAGCACCCCAAAGGCGTGGGAGGCCGCACCCCCATGGGCATGTGGGGGGCAGGGAGCACCTTGGGACTCAGGGGAGGTGCCGGGTCTCTGGGAGTGGATTTGAGGTCAGCGTCACATGGTGTGACCAGACATCCCCATCCAAGTGTCCCCATAAAGGACCAGTGGTGGAGACACCCTGGGGATGCGGAGGTCAGGCCAGGTGAGGGGCTTTAGAAGCTGGGTTTGAGCACCAGGGGCAGGGAGGCCAGTGGGGGGCATGGACAGGGTGTCCCTCCCTAACCTGGAGATCAGGGGCATGGGGGGATGCAGGCTGCCACTCGCCCAGGTGCCCTTCCCTAACCTGGAGATCAGGGGAATGGGGGGATACAGGCTGCCACTCACCCAGGTGCCCCTCCCTAGCCTGGGGGAGGTCAGGGGCACAGTGGGGGTGGGGGGCACAGCACAAGCTGCCACTCTGCTCTCTCCATGTCTCCTCTGGAGACCCCGTCCGCCCCCAGCCAGAAAACAAGTGTCCCGGCTCAGCAGGGCAGTCCCCGCCCCAGGTTCCTGCTCCTGCCTCCTGGACCAGCCAGGGGTGCTCCCTGTGGTGCACAAAGACCCCTGCTCTGACCCAGGGCTACTCCGGGAATCCTGGCCACCGTGGAGGTGGGGCTGGGGAGGATTGGCCAGACCAGGGTCACAGAGCTGAGCTCCTGCCTGACGGGTGTGGGCTCCCTCAAGCCTTCCACAGATGGGGGAAACTGAGTCTTTTCTTCTGCAGATGGGGGAAACTGAGTCTTTGGGGACTGTTAAGAGGCTGTGTTCAGATCTCAGCTGTCCTACTGTCCCTCCCAGACAAGGGAGGAACCTGCTGGAGGACACACGCGTGCTGCCACCAGGCGGCAGTGGCTCTTAGTGCTGGTGCTGAGCCGGATCAGCCGCCCCAGCACCCAACACGGAGCGCCCACAGCCCAGTGCACCCACCGCCTCCTTGGCCAGGGACGCTGCCCTCCCTCCACCACCACCGCCGGAAACCCACCCCCACACCTGCCAGGAGAAAAGTGCTGAGGACCCCGGGCCCCAGAAAGGGGGGTGCGGTAGGGGCGGGCAGGAGCACCTGTACTGGGGTGCACAGCCCTGCTCACATCTGGGCCACAGTATAACACGGGTGAGCCTTGGACGCCCGCCTGCCTCATTCACTCATGACACACAGCTGAGCAGGCCTTGGGCCCTGGGCCCCGACCCAGCACCGGGAACAAACAACACTGGCAAAGATCCCGGGCCCTGCAGCTGGGGGACCAAGTCTGGGGCTGCCTGGCACTAAGGAGGGTCTTGGGTCAGAGTGTCAGTGCTGACACCAGGACAGTCCCAGGCAAACTGGGATCATGGAGCTGACCTTTGCATGAGAGAGACAACCAGAGCCAAGTGACATAAGTAAGCGAGGGGGCGTGGCTGGTGCCAGTGTGGGGTGAGGAATGAGGCTGGGAGCACGATGGGGAGTGTGGGGAGCTGCAATCTGAAATAGGGTGGGTCTGGGCACGGTGGCTCCCGCCTGTAATCCCAGCACTTTGGGAGACCAAGGCGGGTGGATTACTTAAGGTCAGGAGTTTGAGACCACCTGGCCAACATGGGGAAACCCCAGCTCTACTAAAAATACAAAAATTAACCAGGCATTGTGGTGGGCACCTGTAATCCCAGCTACTCAGGAGGCTGAGGCAGGAGAATCGCTTGAACCCAGAAGGCAGAGGTTGCAGTGAGCTGAGATCATGCCACTGCACTCCATCCTGGGTGACTGAATGAGACACCATCTTAAAAATAATAAACTAAAAATTAAAATGAAATAAAATAGGGTGGGGCCAGGCATGGTGTTGCACACCTGTAATCCCAGCACTTTGGGAGGCCAAGGCAGGAGGATTGTTTGAGCCTGGGGGATTGAGGCTGCAGTGAGCCATGATTGCACCACTGCACTCCAGCCTGGGTAACAGAGCAAGACCCTATTTCAATAGATATAAAATTTCAAAAATAGGGTGGTCCCTGGGAGGCTCAGACAAGGTGATGTGTGAACAGAGACTGCAGAGGCAGGGCCTTTGCATTGCCCGGCTCTAACAGGGTCCCTGACTGCCTCACGGAAGAGCAGCGAGAGTCAGCTTGTGGAGGGCAGGCAGGTGGGGAGAAGTGCAGAAGGTGAGGCCTTCGGGGTGTCCTGGCACGCAAGTGTGAATAAAAGTGACCAACGTTTTGGCCTCAGCTCCTTGTGGACAAATTTGTGTCCACAAATTTGTGGAAAAATTCTTTGTGGACAAAGGATAGACAGAACTCAAAGTCATCCGTCTGCTCACTGAGATAAATGCATATCTGATTTCTTCCTTTGGAAAGGCTAATCAGAAACTCAAAAGAATGCAACTGTTTGTCTCTTATCTGTGACCCAGAAGCCCCCTCTCCAATTTGAATTGTCCCACTTTTCCAGACAGAACCAATGTACTTCTTACATATATTGACTGATGTCTCATTTCTCCTTATAATGTATAAAACCAAGCTGTGCCCGGACCACCTCAGGCACATGTCAGGACCTCCTGAGGCTGTGTCATGGGCTCGTGTCCTCAACCTTGGCCAAATAAACTTCCTGAATTGACGGACACTTGTCTCAGGTATTTGGGGGTCACAGATA